TTAATGGACTAGACATGCTGAACTATATCTTGCTTTTTTCTGTTTGAACTAAAAACTTTCAAGGGGAACAAATGCATACTCAGTTCCCGCATTCCTTGGCTCAAATAGTGATCAAGGGGTTACTGTAATAATTATCATATAATTGTGTGGCCCTTTATATATATTCAGAGCTCTCAAACATAGCTATCTTGTTTGACCCCCACAGCAACCTGGAGAATGGGCAGGGCAGTCTTCCCCACTGTACGTTTGAACTGTTCTGGCAGTTGACTTTCCTGACCCACTCCTGAAATCTGAAACAAACCTGTTCATGTTTCTACCCTACTTTAAGCCTTTCTCTGGCCCATAACAGTGATTGGATTAAGCTTAATTTCTTAGCAAAGCATACAGGTTCTTCCATATAACCACTGCCTACCTGTCAAGCTTCATCTGGCACTCCCTCAGATCCAAGCGGTACAAAACTCCATTTCCTGTAGTGCACACATCTACAACTTTTTAAGCTGCTCTTCTAAAAAAACCTACTTGTCGGCCTTCCTGGTTCTTGTTTTACCACTTTCTTTTGCTCTCTAAGAAACGTGCATATATTTTTATAAAATAGCCTATACTGTAATTTACGACCATTTCTCTGCTTCATCCTACTCATCACCCCAGAGAGAACGAATATGTTGGCAGTATGTAACTACATTCAGATTTACAAATCAGACATGGCATTTGTTAATGCCCCAGTGTTTCATATTTTTGTTTTCAGCATGCCTGTCTTTCCTACTAGAGCTAAAAGGCAGGGTCTGAGCGTCTTACGCGCCTCCATCTTCAAGGCGTAGCACAGTGACTGAAAAAAACTGACGTTGAACGTGCACTAAACTGAACTGCTCAAACACCTACAGGCACAGGGCGAGGGGTAGAACCACATCGCTTGACTCTTAAGTGTGTTTCCAACTGCTCCCACTTCCCGTTTTCTTTAGAGAAACCCAGACCAAACAAGGAAAGGGAAATAGGCCACGGTAGGGTCATTACTATTGCTCCTTAAGCTTCCTCGCCGGTCCACCTACCCAGACAAGGCAAACGGAAATCTGCAGCAGGACTCAGCTTGGTGCACACAACTCCGCCCTCGCCACACCCACTCTGCAGCGTCTGGCCCGGCAATACCCATCTGGGCGCCCCTCCTGCTTCCTCTAGGCTGTGAGTACGCGTGCTGCCCCAGACTCTCCCTCCCTTCCGCCAAATTTGTTTCTCTTTCTTTCAGCGCCTGCGCGCTGTCACGTTACGGCGGAACTAATCCAGCGACGCCTGCGCTTTGACGCATTTGGTGCCGTGGAAGGGAAAAAGGGGGACTGCAGTATGCGTCACACCCGGAAGCGGCGAGCCGGAAGTGGGGTTAGCCAGGTTATCCCCAGGGGTGGAGAAGCCTAGATAGGTATGCTCATCCTTAACCTTCTAGGAGAACCGGAGCCTTACCATCAAACTTCGGAAACGGAAGCCAGAGAAAAAGGTAGAATGGACAAGTGACACTGTGGACAATGAACACATGGGCCGCCGCTCATCAAAATGTGAGTAATTGTTGGCCCGCAGTAGCCCTGGACTCTTTAACTGGGCTCCTCCCTCTAAATCTAGGCTGCTGTATTTATGAGAAACCTCGGGCCTTTGGCGAGAGCTCCACGGAAAGTGATGAGGAGGAAGAAGAGGGCTGTGGTCATACACACTGTGTACGTGGCCACCGCAAAGGACGGCGTCGTGCAACCCTAGGACCGACCCCCACCACCCCTCCCCAGCCTCCTGACCCTTCCCAGCCCCCTCCAGGGCCAATGCAGCACTAAATCCCTCTCTCCTCCAGCATTCCTGTGTCTGTCTGGCCCTAAATGTATCCATGTGGCTACTTCTCCAGCCCCCTCCTTCCCTCTCTTCTGCCTGATAGAGGGAAGAGGAAGAGGAGGACGAACAGAGATCCTGAAATTCTGACTTGCTGCTATTCCAGAACCCAGCCTCCTGGGTTTCCCCAGTCCTCATTTTTCCTCCCAATACCCACCCTTCTCTCTCGAGGGATCTAGGCACCTTGGTCCCAGTGTCTTCCTTTTGTTCTCACTGCCAAACTGCCTGTCCTGGGATCTAGTTATCTTGGCCCTGCACTCTCAACATGAGTAGCGAACACTTAAATTGGGTTTTCAACAGTCCCAGCTTTCACTGCCAGGGTCCCAGTCAGATTCCAGGAATTTGCGCCCTAACTTTGCTTGCTAATCCTGGTTTAGAGCTATCCCACTAAAATATTTAATCCTAATTCTTAGTCCTTGCCTGTGAGATATGAGGTCTTACAGGAGACCTCAGAGCTCCCAGCCCTTCTCCTCCTGCTAACCCTTCTCACACCCTCAAGAGGAGTTAGAAAAGAGGTCCTTGTTATTCTCACCTCTTATGGAAAATGGAACAAGAAATAATCATATCCTTTCTTCCCACCCTTCTCCTGTTATTTAGGATTTCTGACAAAGCTGGCTTGAGATTGGTCACTTAGAGCCGACTGTCTCCTCTGCCTTTTGTTTTTCAGCTTCAGAGACAGATCCAATATAGTCCCAGGGACCTGGGTCTCTGGGAGAGGAAGGAAGAGGGAGGGAGCAAAGAGATTGGGGTATGTCCCCTGTAGTACACTCTTTCCTCTTACTTCCTAGACTTTGATTTCTCCGGCAGCCCAGATGTTCAGTTCTCTTGGCCCCTCTCTACCCCTTACTGGGATCTGGTTTTCATTTTCCGGTCCTTTTGCCATACACAGTTACAGAGATCAGTCAAATCCATACCACCACTGAGATCTCATTTATTGCCACAGATGCACAAAATAAATAACCCAAAATCACAAAATGTGTTAAATATGGGCCCATTTATACTTATGG